AATAAGAATAGTTATACTAGATATAGATCATAGATATGATTATATATGAACATCATTAATCATTAGTTTGTAGCAATTACTCTTTAGTCCAATATTAATCTTCACTCTACAATCATAACCTAGGAAAAACCAGGCCATACAGAGATAGGAGCTAAAGGGACATGGTGAGAACTGACCAGAAGACAAGTGTGAGCCCTCTGTTATGCCCGGACAGGGCCACTAGAGGGCTCCATGGTCTAGCGGTAACGCCAGTGCCTGGGAAGGAGCCCCGTTACCTTGCGGATCTTGGTCTAGCAGTAGGGTCAGTGCCTAGAAAAAGCACTCCTTACTCAGCTGACCGGGAAAAGGAGTCTCTCTTTTCCCGGGGGAGTTTAGAGAAGACTCTACTCCTCCACCTCTTGTGGAGGGTCTGACATCAGTCAGGCCTGCCTGCAGTTATGCGGAGGCCTGTTTCCCTGTGATGCTGTGCTTCAGCGGTCACGCTCCTGTTTCACTTTTATGTTCCACCCTGTACAACTGGCTCTGCCTTCTAGACAGCAGTAGCAGAATTAGTGAAAGTACTAAAAGTCTCCGAAATGCAGAAATAATGGTGTAAGCTGTCCTCTCTCTCTCCGCCTCGGCTGCCAAACAGGGAAGGGCCCCCTGTCCAGTGGACACGTGACTTGTGTGACCTTACCTATCATTGGAGATGGCTCACACTCCTTACCCTGCCCCCTTGTCTTGTATCCGAAAAATAACAGTGCAGCCAGGCATTTGGGCCACTACCGGTCTCCGCGCCTTGGTGGTGGTGGTCCCCCCGGGCCCAGCTGTCTTTTCTTCTCTTTGTCTTGTGTCTTTATTTCTACAATCTCTTGTCTCCACACACGGGGAGAAAGACCCACAGACCCTGTAGGGCTGGTCCCTACATGTGAATATTGTTTCCATTGTTTTGTCTTTAATTGGAATGTGAAGGTATTCTGGAATTCTTTGTTTATTGCAAAAATTCGTGGCTGAATCCAGTATACCTGGACAGCCTCCTTTAGTTTCCGAGCAATGACCCTGGTATCTAGGTGAAATCACAACCCTGTTTTTATATATAAGAAGTCCTTGCTTAAAGTCAATAGCATCTTGGAAACTGCAACCTTAAGGAAATGATATACAGCAGGTCCTCAAGTAAAATTGTTTTGTTCAAAGTCCATTAGTTATATTGTTGATAAGGAAAAACACACGGTTTCATTATAAATCATTTCACTTAAATCACAGTTTCCAAAAACATATTGAGGGTGTTAATTGAGGACTTACTGTATTTCAAATTTAAGTTAATTTTCACAGTTCGTGTGGAAATTATTTACATATTACATCTGTAAAATCACTTTAAGCAGGCTATGTGTGACGAACTTGTTCACGAGCCCTCAACCTTGGCTTTTATTGACCTCACCTGGGGAGCTTACAAATGATGATGGCTGGGCTCTCTTACCCAGAGATTTTGATTTACTTGAACCTGTGTGGGTCTGAGAGGTTTTAAAAGCACCAGTGATAGTTCAGACGATGAAGTTCTTCAAGGGATCAAGCTCAAATGGGTAAGCTACTAAAGAGCTGATTGCAGCACTAGAATCTATGGTTTTCATTTTATTTCCTATCCAGAGGACAAGAAAAAACTATACTAAGGTGAGGAACATCAACATTCAACAGGATAATTTAAATCCTCTCCACTCTCTGCCATAAACTGTAGGTTCCTGGTAGGTTTCCTGAATCCAATCACCTCTTCCTGAATGACTCACTGAAGATCTGTCCTACGCAAGGTATTGTCTATTTTGTTTCTAATATGATTGGATTTCCAATTCTCTTTTTTTTTTTCCTCAAAAGGTGTCCGAGCTACACAGAGCCACAGAATCTCACAGGTGTCTCAGAATTCCTCCTCCTGGGACTCTCAGAGGATCCAGAACTGCAGCCGGTCCTCGCTGGGCTGTTCCTGTCCATGTACCTGGTCACGGTGCTGGGGAACCTGCTCATCATCCTGGCTGTCAGCTCTGACTCCCACCTCCACACCCCCATGTACTTCTTCCTCTCCAACCTGTCCTTGGCTGACATCGGTTTCACCTCCACCACGGTCCCCAAGATGATTGTGGACATGCAAACTCACAGCAGAGTCATCTCCTATGAAGGCTGCCTGACTCAGATGTCTTTTTTTGTCCTTTTTGCATGTATGGATGACATGCTCCTGAGTGTGATGGCCTATGACCGGTTTGTGGCCATCTGTCACCCCCTGCACTACCGAATCATCATGAACCCACGCCTCTGTGGCTTCTTAATCTTGTTGTCTTTTTTTATTAGTCTTTTGGACTCCCAGTTGCACAATTTGATTATGTTACAGCTCACCTGCTTCAAGGATGTGGACATTTCTAATTTCTTCTGTGACCCTTCTCAACTCCTCCACCTTAGGTGTTCCGACACCTTCATCAATGAAATGGTCATATATTTCATGGGTGCCATATTTGGCTGTCTCCCTATCTCAGGGATCCTTTTCTCTTACTATAAAATTGTTTCCCCCATTCTGAGAGTTCCAACATCAGATGGGAAGTATAAAGCCTTCTCCACCTGTGGCTCTCACCTGGCAGTTGTTTGCTTATTTTATGGAACAGGGCTTGTAGGGTACCTCAGTTCAGCTGTGTTACCATCCCCCAGGAAGAGTATGGTGGCTTCAGTGATGTACACTGTGGTCACCCCCATGCTGAACCCCTTCATCTACAGCCTGAGGAACAAGGACATTCAAAGTGCCCTGTGCAGGCTGCATGGCAGAATCATCAAATCTCATCATCTCCATCCTTTTTGTTATATGGGATAGAAATGGCAGCAAAATTTAACACCTAGGCCTGCAAATTCTGCCTCCTTGGTCACATTATTTTGGTTGCTTGATGGCTTTCATTCCTCTCTGGGTTTCGTATGTGAATATTGCTTGCTTTGTTTTGTCTTTAATTGCAATGGGTGAGTATTCTGGTATCCTTTGTTCATCATACACATCATGAATGATTCCAATATACCTAGACAGCCTCCTTTAGTATCTGTGCAATGACCTTGATATCCAGGTGCAATCACAATCTTTTCTGATAGACTTGAAATCCTCACTTAACTTTGTCAAGAGGTTTTTGGAAACTGCAACTTTAAAAAAAAAGCGCAGCAGGTCCTGAAATAAGTTCATTTTGTTCAATGTTGTTTAGTTTTAATTTTGGTGAGAAATGAATAAATTGGTTTCATGGTTCATCGTTTTGCTTGAATTGTGGTTTCTAATTT